ATGATTACTTTTCTTGCACAACTTTTTTTTTTCTTTTTTCTTTTTTTCCTCATGAAGGGGTTGCCAAGGCTGTGTAGTGCAGTGGCTATTGATAGGTGCGATCATAGCTCACTGCAGCCTGGAACTCCTGGGCTCAAGCGATCTTCCTGCCTTGGTCTCCCCAGTAGCTGGGACTACACGTGTGCGCCATCGCGCCCGGGCTTGCACAACTTTTCATTCTCCCAGAGTCGCCTTATTTATTCCTTCCAGAATTTTAGGCACTTGGTTCTCCGAAAGCCCCGACGTTAAGATTGACTCCACCTACAGCAGAGGGAAGGCCCTTCTTCTCTCTTAAGGAAAATTCCCGCCTCCCGCATTGGATTCCTTTTCCGGTTGGCTGGTGGCTGCTCTCTTTACCTGCACTGGGCGGTGACCGTGTCCCTCAAATGTAAATGAGGTTCCAGGGGTCGCTGTTTTTTCACTTTCCGTTGACGGGGTGAACAATATCCTCGTACCTCGATTGCCTCTCCACACCCTTTTGGTCCTCAAAAATCTTCCTCTTGTCCTCCACATGTAGCTAGATGCGTTTTCGCGGTATATGACTCAGGGTGCGATTGCTCTTTTTCCTCTGTGGAGAAAGCGTTTTCACTTGTACGGACACCTAAGTGTTAAGATGGCCGCGCCCATTGTGTCATTCCCGTCATTCTTTGTGCAAAGCGGATGACTTTTCTCCCCAGCCCGCTAAGGTGCACGTAGCCATACCATGTTTGTCTTGGCTAAGCTCGACCCTCTGAAAATAAATGAAACTTGGGCGCAGGATTTAGGTGCCAAAATATGGAGTTCTTCACCGTCCCGCGCTATCCCTGAATACTTGGGCAGAAAAGGTCCACTTTACCTTCCGTACGTGCAGGATTCAAAGATGGCTGCCTCCAGTATCCGTGACGAGAGGACGCGAACTTACTACCTCCCAGTCGTCCGTGCTCCGTACACCTGCAACTTCAGACCTTCCTCGGCCGCCGTAGGCCGGCTTGGAGGCTGGGGGAGGGCCCAGAAGTGGAATAATTCAGGAAAGTGCAGGTTCTGGGAAGTCTCGGTGGGTTCCCCGCAAAATCAGGTCTGTGTGTGGGTCTGTCTGTCAGGATGAGGCATCATTAATCCACCTTTTTTTCTTTTTATAGAGATGGCATCTCACTATGTTGCCCAGGCTGATCTTGAACTCCTGACCTCAAGTGATCCTCTCTCCTTGGCCTCCTAAAGTGCTGGGATTCCAGGTGTGAGCCACTTCACCCAGCCACATTTATCCATCTTGTAAAATATTGCTTTGTTTTTTGGTGCATTTCAAAGTAAGTTGCAGACATTCATACATTTGCCCCTGGGAATGTACACTCAAATCAATTTACTCTTCAGCCCACAGGTCCTGACTTCAGGAGCAAGACACTTCAAGTGAGGTGAGGAGGAGGTTCCAGGACCTGGATACCATCCTTTGCAGGGATGTAATTCACCAGAGACCAAGATTTCTAGCCAGAAATTGAGGGCAGCTCAAGGAGAGACTACAGACACAGCATCCTACTTACTGGCTATTTCCCAGTAACAAAAGAAAATGATCAAGTCCCAGGTGACTTTTTGTTTGTTTTAGTCTTTCCTTCAACTTCATATTAAGCAGGACTCTCTTATTACAGGAATCACTGACCCTGGAGGATGTGGCTGTGGAGTTCACTTGGGAGGAGTGGCAGCTCCTCGGCCCTGCTCAGAAGGACCTGTACCGAGACGTGATGTTGGAGAACTATAGCAACCTCGTGTCAGTGGGTGAGGACAGCTGCCCTGTGTCACTCAGAGAGAGCCTAAGTTGTGTATCATTTCCTATGAACAGGGTATCAAGCCAGCAAACCAGATGCACTCTTCAAGTTGGAACAAGGAGAGCCATGGACAGTAGAAAATGAAATCCACAGCCAAATCTGTCCAGGTGAGTTCAGGGTGAGAGCCAGCAAGGAGGGTATGGAAAGATTTATTGTTCTCTTCTTTCCTAGAAATCAAGAAAGTTGACAATCATCTACAGATGCACTCACAAAAGCAAAGATGTCTGAAGAGAGTGGAACAATGCCATAAACATAATGCATTTGGAAACATCATTCATCAGAGGAAAAGTGATTTTCCTTTAAGGCAAAATCATGATACATTTGACTTACATGGGAAAATACTGAAATCAAATTTAAGTTTAGTCAACCAGAACAAAAGGTATGAAATCAAGAATTCTGTGGGGGTTAATGGAGATGGGAAATCCTTCCTTCATGCCAAGCATGAACAATTTCATAATGAAATGAACTTCCCCGAAGGTGGAAATTCTGTGAATACAAATTCACAATTCATTAAGCATCAGCGAACTCAAAACATAGATAAACCCCATGTATGCACTGAGTGTGGGAAGGCTTTCCTCAAGAAGTCTCGCCTCATCTATCATCAGAGAGTTCACACTGGGGAGAAACCTCATGGATGCAGTATATGTGGGAAAGCCTTCTCCAGAAAGTCCGGGCTCACTGAACACCAGAGAAACCACACAGGAGAGAAACCCTATGAATGCACTGAATGTGACAAAGCATTCCGCTGGAAATCACAGCTCAATGCACACCAGAAAATTCATACAGGAGAGAAGTCATATATATGCAGTGATTGTGGAAAAGGCTTCATCAAGAAGTCTCGGCTCATTAATCATCAGAGAGTTCATACAGGAGAGAAACCACATGGATGCAGCCTGTGTGGGAAGGCCTTCTCCAAAAGGTCCAGGCTCACTGAACACCAGAGAACTCATACAGGAGAGAAACCCTATGAATGCACTGAATGTGACAAAGCATTCCGCTGGAAATCACAGCTCAATGCACATCAGAAAGCTCACACAGGAGAGAAGTCATATATATGCCGTGATTGTGGAAAAGGCTTCATTCAGAAGGGAAATCTCATTGTACATCAGCGAATTCATACTGGAGAAAAACCCTATATATGCAATGAATGTGGAAAAGGCTTCATCCAAAAGGGCAACCTCCTTATTCATCGACGTACTCACACTGGAGAGAAACCCTATGTATGCAATGAATGTGGGAAAGGCTTCAGCCAGAAGACATGTTTAATATCCCATCAGAGATTTCACACAGGAAAGACACCCTTTGTATGTACTGAGTGTGGAAAATCCTGCTCACACAAGTCAGGTCTCATTAACCACCAGAGAATTCACACAGGAGAGAAACCCTATACATGCAGTGACTGTGGGAAAGCTTTCAGAGATAAATCATGTCTCAACAGACATCGGAGAACTCATACAGGGGAGAGACCGTATGGATGCTCTGATTGTGGGAAAGCTTTCTCCCACTTGTCATGCCTTGTTTATCATAAGGGAATGCTGCATGCAAGAGAGAAATGTGTAGGTTCAGTCAAATTGGAAAATCCTTGCTCAGAGAGTCATAGCTTATCACATACACGTGATCTCATACAGGATAAAGACTCTGTTAACATGGTGACTCTGCAGATGCCTTCTGTGGCAGCTCAGACCTCATTAACTAACAGTGCGTTCCAAGCAGAGAGCAAAGTAGCCATTGTGAGCCAGCCTGTTGCCAGAAGTTCAGTCTCAGCAGATAGTAGAATTTGCACAGAATAAAAACCATATGAATGCAGTGAATGTGGTAGTGCTTTCAGTGATCAATTACATCATATGTCACAAAAAACACAGAGGAACAAACTGATATATTCAAGGTGGAAAGCCCTTGAATAAAACCTTATGGCTAATAAGCATATACTCAGAGAAAAATAGTATGAAGTGGAGACTGGGAAATTCTTTTATGGGAAGATAGATCTTCTCATCAGTGACCATAGATCACATCTTCAGTGAGCTTATAGTTGGTAGAAATATAATGATCATGGAAAAGTCCTTGTTCAGAAACAGTACGCCAGTAGGTATCAGGGGGTTTACACAGGAGAGAAACTTTTGGAAGACCTTTGAAGGCTATGAATGTGGCAGGGTTGCTAGTGGTACATTCTGCCTTATCCTCAGAGGGAATCATATAGAAATAAAACTATGAAAATGTAACTAGAACATCTTCATCAAAATATGAAAGAACACACGAAGCAAATAAGCCCTGTGAAAAGGAGTATTTTAGAGATTTCGATCAGAAATCTAACATCATTATATGGCAGATAATATACAGGATGTGTATTTTAGGACAATATACCTTGAATCACTAGTTGATATGTCAATGACTAATTAAAAGGGGTTGTCAGTGTTACACATCATTGGTTAAATTTATAGCACAATGTACCTCTTCCCCCTTTTTTGATAAGAGTCTTCTATTCCCAACCAAGATCATTATATGATTAGCTCTTGTGTTTCTTTGATTCCAAATTTCTTCACTTGTTATTTCAGACTACTGAAGCTCTTCAAAAGGAAAAATGTATTTAATTTAATAATGTAACACAACAAGTTTGGATGTGTTTAACTTTATAAATAATCACCCCAGAGGAATGAAGTTCAAAACTTGTGAATAACCAATTGGCCATGCTCTTAATTTAGAAGGTAG